TGTGTGTGCGTGTGTGTGTATATATATGTATATATGTGTGTATATATATGTGTGTGTATATATATGTGTGTGTATATATGCCTATACATATTAGTGCCTATATATGTATATATATAGGTGTATATATGTATATATATAGGTGTATATATGTATATATATAGGTATATATATGTAGGTGTATATATATATATAGAGAGAGGCACTAATCCCATTCGTGAGGGCTCTGTCCTCTCATGACCCAATCACTTTCCAAAGGCCCCACCTCCTAATGCCATCATACTGAGGATTAGGTCTGGACATACGAATTTGGGAGGGGACACACACATATAGACCCTAGCGGTCATCTAGTTTCTTAGTCTCACTCCAAAGCTGAGGCTCAGTAGGAAATACCGACTTGGCCAAGGTCATTATCTGAGAGTCAAGAACAGAACTCGCACACAGCCATCATCACCTCAAAGCCTTGAATTAGGCCGTCATGATGGGGCATAATGTGGGAGAATTCAAGGGCGCTGGGACAGATGCTTACTCCTCATCACCAAATCTAAGCAGCAGGCACTATCATCATCATCATCATCATCATCATCATCATCATCATCCTCCTCCCACCCCATTTTACAGATGAAGAAATCGAAGCTTAAGAGAGTCTGTGACTCCCTGGGAAGTGTAGGAGGAGGAGACTCGAACTTGGGCCTGCCAGCGAGGTCCGCGGGCGCTTAACCCGGCTGCTGCGGCTCGAGGCCTCGCTCTGCGGGTCTGTACAATGGGGCTGTCCGGGCCGGGTGCGCCGTGGGAAGAGCGAGGAGCGGGGAGGAAAACTTGGCGGGGCGGACTCGGGTTCCTCGGGTTCCAGCTGGCTGCTGAGGGGGTGGACGGAGGGAAGGGGGGGCGGTGGGGGCGGGGCGCGCGGGCTGGGCACAAAGGGCTCAGGCACAAAGGGGCCGCTGTCCCGCCGCGCCCCGCCCCGCCCCGCCTCTGCTGCCGCCCCCCGTCTGGTGGCCCGACCCGCGCCGCCCGCGGCTCCCTTATGTCTCTCGCCGTCTCCAGCCTCAGTCCCTCTCTGTCTCTCTCTCAGTCTCTCTCCCTGTCCTCCCCGGCCGCTCCTCCGAGATGACGCCGGGGTCGGTGCCCCGGGCCTGCCCTATCCCCTGGCTCCAGGGCTAGGCGGGACCGAGGGCTGCCCCAGACAGACGGACCCGCGGACCCACAGACCCCGCGCCCAGGAGAGGAGCCGCGCCGCCCGCCGCTGGCAGCCCGTCACCATGGTAACGCGCCAAGGCCTGGACCACCTCGCTCTCTATTATCACCCCCTCCTCCTGTCCCCCACAGGACCCTCCATCCCTCGACACAGCCATCCAGCATGCCCTGGCGGGCCTCTATCCTCCTTTCGAGGCCACAGCACCCACCGTCCTGGGTCAGGTGTTCCGTCTCCTGGACTCTGGCTTCCAGGGGGATGGGCTGAGCTTCCTTCTGGATTTCCTGATCCCTGCCAAGCGCCTGTGTGAGCAAGTGCGAGAAGCAGCCTGTGTAAGTCAAGAGGGAAACAGGGACAGGGAACAGGTTCTCTGATGCCATCCCCTTCTCTCCACAGGCTCCCTACTCACACTGCCTCTTCTTACACGAGGGCTGGCCACTCTGTCTGAGGGATGAAGTTGTGGTCCACTTGGCACCCCTCAACCCTCTCTTATTGCGCCAGGGTGACTTCTACCTCCAAGTGGAGCCCCAGGAGGAGCAGTCTGTCTGCATCATGATCAAATGCCTCTCCCTGGACCTCTGCACAGTGGACAAGAAGCCTGTTCCAGAGCCAGCCTACCCTATACTTTTCACCCAAGAATGGCTGGAGGCCATCAACAGTGACTTTGAGGGAAATCCCCTACACAACTGCTTGGTAGCATCAGAAAATGGGATTGCCCCTGTGCCTTGGACCAAGATAACCAGCCCAGAGTTTGTGGATGACAGACCCCAAGTAGTGAATGCCCTCTGCCAAGCCTGGGGGCCCCTTCCATTAGAGGCACTGGATTTGAGCAGCCCTCAAGAGTTGCACCAGGCCAGCTCCCCAGACAACCAGGTGCTTCCTGCCCAGAGTTTGGCCAAGGGTAAGGGCAGGACATATGGGAGCAAGTATCCAGGACTCATCAAGGTGGAGCAAGCCCGGTGTGGGGAGGTGGCTTTCAGGATGGACGAGGTGGTCAGCCAGGACTTCGAGGGAGACTATGTGGCTCTCCTAGGCTTTTCCCAAGAGAGCAGAGGAGAGTCTCCCAGTAGGGAGGCAGGCACATCCAGTGGGTGTACTTCTGGGGCACTAGAGGAGATAGCTGGAACTAAGGAAACTCCCTTATTTCAAAAGATACTGCCTCTCTCAGAGGCCAATGAAGGACCTTCCTTGGGAAATCGGGCTTGCACAAAGCCAGAAAGCTCTGAGGAGAGGCCCTATAATTTGGGCTTCAGGAGAAAGGTCAATCTTAAAGCACCCACCCACAACTCAGAAAGGCCGCCCCAAGGCTCCTACATGAATGTCCTTGAGGACGCACTGGACTGTGCCTCTGGTCTCAGGGCAGGTGTCTCACAAGAGCCAGCTGCCTCCAAGATGCAGGGACCTCTAGGAAACCCAGAGAATATGGTGCAGCTCAGGCCTGGACCAAGACAAGCCTCCTCTCCCCGCCTGTCCCCAGCTTCTCCTGCAGCTGCAGCCTCTGAAACAAAGATAGAGGTGAAGACCAAAGAGAGAAATGGGAGACTTCCCAAGCCCATGCCCTGCCCTAGCAGAAACACCTCCTCCCCTGAGCCCCCCACTCCTGGGCTCAAATTCTCATTCTTGAGAGGGCAGAGGCAACCCTCTGTGACCCCGGAGAAAGCCTCACTCCAGCACAATGGGCCCTGGAAAGTCCTGTGTTCCCTCTACTCTCCTAAACCCAACCGAGCCAAATCTTTGGGGAAAGGTAAGATGCCCACATGCTCAGCTGTACAAGGAACGTCCTTTTCTTTGTTGTTGCTTTTTCCCAGCTGGAACAACTCAGACCAAAACATCTGGCCCAGCCACTGCCCCCAGCCCACTGACTGAGGAAAAGGCTGCCTTGCCAGAAGCTTCTGCAGGCTCCCCAGAAAGAGGCCCCACCCTGGAGGAGGAGCCCCCAGGGCCTGAGCCCAGGATTGGGGCTCTAGGTGTCAAGGTTTTCCGCTCCAGGATAGCATGCCTGCCAGGTTCCAGGGGATTCAAGCAGGAGGTGGTAGGGCTCACTGCTCACGTGTGCCCTCTGTCCTCCAGGTGGCCGGGACAGGGCCGGGCGGCCCCTGCTTCTGGTGTCAACTACAGAGGGGGCCTGGGAGGCACCATGGTGCACAGTTTCAGAGGTCACCAAGCTACTGTCCTACCTGTGTACCATCCCCAGGTAAGGATCTGGGCCACCCTGACTGCTCCATCGCAAGACTGTCAATTCTGTTTACCACCCACAGGCCTGAAGATAAAGCCAAGGGGCTGGCGGTCCTGATTGACGCCAGGAGACAGCCCCCACAGCCCGGTCTGGTCAGCGCCCTGCAGGCCACCCAGGTGAGTGGGAGGTGGAGAGCCTTAGCCTAGTACAGAGCAACTCTGCAGTGGTTGTCTTTGACAGGCTCAGGTCCCAGCCTCTATCCGGGCTATTCTCTTCCTGGGGGAGAAGGAGGCGGCTCTCCAGCTGCAGACATTACCTGACGTCCAGGTGAGGGGGACTCAGGGTCGGCGGTTGAGGAAGTCCCTGGTTCTCCTGATTCTTTGGTCTGCAGGTGGAGGTGCTGACCTCATTGAAGGCCCTCAGCCACCATGTGGACCCCAGCCAGCTGCCCGCAGTCCTGGAAGGCCCCTTCCCCTACTGCCACACCGAGTGGGTTCATTTCTTCCAGGTGTTTACCGTCACAGCCTTTAGCCCCTGACCTGACACCTGCCCTTTGGTCCTCTGTCCTGCAGAAGCTGGACCCTTTCCTTGCTGACCTCCACCAGGCCTCTTCCCTGCTACAAGCTTCCATCGAGGAATTCGAGAAGGCCGACCCCCCTGGGGGGATGCAGGTGAGCCTGGAGCATGGTGACTGGGGAAGCTATGGGGCCTCAGGGCACCTCCCTACGCTGGCAGGAGGCTACCAGGTGCCTGAGCAAGTCCAAGGAGCTGATGGAGGCTGTGCTGAGGGACCCCGGCCTACTGGGCCTCCAGCGGGAAGGTGGAGCCACCCTGGCCAGGCTGCAGCATGATGCCAGCAGGCTGGACTTCAGCCCTGATGTCAGGTACAGACGTCCAGGCCTTTCCTCTTCCACCCGAGGCCTTTTCTCACCTCCGCCCACCTCCCAGGAGCCATCTGGCTGCAGCCACTGCCTTGTACAGCCTTGTGGACGAGCAGCTTCATGTTCTGGTCACCGCTTCCAACAGCCTCCTGGGGAAGCTGGAGCTCCGTGTCCGCCTGGGCCGCCTGGAAGCTGCCATTCACCAGGTGAAAGGGGTGTCTGGCTTGGGGTGTGGGGGCCTCATGTCCAAATCTGCCTCTCCTGCCCCAGGTCAGCGACTGGATGGAGCAGGAAGGAAGGCGGTGCCTGCAATCACTGACCCCCAAGGATGGAAGTTTGGAGACAGTGGAGAAAGCCCACGCAGAATTTGAGAACTTCTTCCTCCAGGCTGCAGTGCGTTCCAGACAACAGAGGAGCAGGACTGGCTGAGTGGGCGCCCCCTCCTCTCCCCTCTCAGGCCCAGTACCGCCGAGGCCTGGAGCTGTCCAAGCAGGCCGCTCAGCTGGGAGCTACAGCCAGAGGGGCTGGGGAGGCAGAACGTGCAGAGTTCCCAGAGCTGGCAGCCTTTGCCTCTACCCAGCGGGCCTTCCAGGCTGAGCTGACCCACTTTTACATGGCGGCCGAGCGGCAACGCACGGACCTCGAGACGCTGCTCCACCTGCACCGCTTCTGCAAGAGGGTGAGCCCCGCGGCCCACCTGCACAGATACCCAGTCGGAGGCTCATCGTGATTCACTCCCCAAGTCTTGTAACAGGAAAAAAACAGAGGAAGGGGAAGAGCTGAGATTTGAACATAGATGTGTCTGTGGTACCCCGTGACATGCCTTATATGCTTCCCCAAAGAGAAGAGAAATGACGACAGATCCCTTCACCAAGCAGGCTTGACCATGGTGAGGATGAGGGGTTGTTGGGAGGGGAGTGCACATTTCTGAGTGTGTACACCATGCCAGACCTCCTGTGAGCACTTCACACACCTTACTTGACTTCATTCTTATCCATACCTCTTTGATGACAGGGAACCAATGTTGTTCCCATTTTACAGATGAGAAAACTGCCCAAAGAGGGCAGTGGTGAAGGATGATTTGATTTAGGAGCTGCCACCTGTCCTAAATTCATGTAGCCAAATCTCTCTTTAAAAAAAAATTATGGGAAAACTGAGGTCTGTGGGGACAAAGGAGCAGCCTGGGAGAGTGTGGTCCAGCTGGGACAGGGACCCCCATGGCTGGCCCAGACCCAGTGCCCTTGGCTGCCCCTTGCACTTGTCACCAAGGACAAAGCATGAGAAAGACCTGACCCCAGCCTCCCAGCTGTCAGGCCAGCCCCACGTGCAGGCCACAGCGATCACAGGCTGCTTCAGAGGGCAGCAGGAGGGACTCTGGTCAACTCACGCCTGGGGCCCTGGGAGGACAGGGCACTCTCTGTCTCCTTGGGACAGTGGGCAAGGGAGGCAGATGTTGGCAGTGGCAGCAAAGGGCTCCCCCAGTTCCAGCTGTGTACAGTTAAGAGCACGATACAGGCGGAATCCGAGCCTTGGAGTCTGGGGCTTCATGTCCTTGCGTGAGCTCTGTGACCTCAACCACAGTCTTCACTGCTCTAGGCCTCAGCTCTTTGCTAAGACCATAGTTAATGGCCGTGTAGTTCTTATGACAAGCCAGGCCCTGTTCTAGTCATTTCACGTATCATTTTATTGTCGCCCCGATCCTATGAGACAGGTACTACTATTATGCCCATTTCCACCTAAGGAAACAGAGAGGTCAGATAACTCACCCAGGGTCACACAGCTAACTGAGTGGGCAGAGATTCAAACCCAGACCATCTGGCTCTACTGCCAGCCTTACCAGCTAATGACAGATTTCAATGGAAGTAACCCCTGGCACAGGGCTTTGTTCAAATTCAGAATTGTTATTAACATCAATATTATTATTATCATTAAGAGGAGGAAGAAGAGGAGTAGTGCCTCCAGGGTTAAAGACATCTGGTAGCTTCTTTGCCTTGCCCACTGATTTCAGCCAATTTCAGCCCCACTGGCCTTCCCGGATCGATCAAACGTGCTCCAACTCTGAGGTCTTTGCACGTGCTGTTCCCTCAGCCTGGGAAGCTCTTCCCGTTGACCGGCTGGCTTCTTGTCTTTCTTCCGCTCTCAGCTCACACATCCCCTCTTTGCAGACACCCTTTCTGACTGCCCACTCTGGTTCTCTCTCGTCACCCTGTTTTGTCGCTTCTGGGTGCTCACTTTGACCTGAAGTTGTCCTGGTCCTTGTCACTCGCTTGTCTCTTGCATGGTGCCTGCGAGGCGAGCTCCCTGAGACAGGGACTGGGTTCGAGTTGGTCCTGGCTCTATCCATGGTGCCTGGCACGGGCTCGGCCCACAAGGTCTCAGGGAGGCTGTGCGGGGAGTCAGGATAGGCTGGAAGCCTGGGGATGGCCTGTGTGGAGGTGGCGTCTGTGCCAGGCCTAGAAGTCATACGGGGGAGGTAGCAACCCTGACTCTGAGTCCAACTCTCGCTGTTGGAACTGGGCTGGCCCTGTTTCCTCACTGGCCCTGAATTTCAATCCGTTCAATAAGGGGTTGGGCAAGATGATTTCTGAGGTGCTATCCATCTCTGTCCAGCTTAGCCTGGAAGGTCAAGTCCTGGACACACAGACAGATGATGGGACAGCCCAGCACCAGGCTCAGCCCCTGGTGGGGAGCGTGTGTGCAGCAGCTTTGGTCCTAAATAATAATAACACAATGGTGCCACTAACGGAGATTTATGGAGCTCTTTCCCGGCCATGAGCTCCGTGTGCTTGCACGAATATGAAGCCATTTATCTAAAGTCAAGTTCCCTTAATCCGTGGAAAGATGGTCTCTTCGGAGAAAATGGTTCTCCAATCCCTACAGCCTAACAGCTCGCTATCGGGTTCTAAATTAATGGAGAGAAAGATTATGTTTTTCACGAGCGGCTGGGAACGTGTTGGCTTCTTTGCAGTCTGCAGACGTTTTGTGGGGGAAGCGGGGACAGACAGAATCACAAAATGAGGCAGAGGCTCGGCTGGAGGGAGGGGGCCTGCGGGCCTGGTGTGGCTGACAGTCTCAAGGTGTGATGGTGAGGGCACACCCCTGCCTGGCCGGTTTCTCCTTCTGCCCATGAAGGTGCTTGGAGGACAGATCAGAGGTGGAATCCCAGCTCCTCCCTGACTTGCTATGTGACCTAGGGCAAGTGAGTTCACTTCTCTGAGCCTCAGTTTTCTTCTCTGTGAAATGGGCTGCTGGTGCAGTTCAGTGCAATCCTGCCTGAGACACACAGAACCTGGCAAACGGTCAGTGCTCAATAAGCATTAGGCAGACTCCTCCCTCACAGCACTCTCAAGGGTTAATACAACCATGGAGAGGAATTTCACCTCTCAAAAGGCTTTTCATGATCATCTAGTGCAACTTCCATTTTACAGAAGAAGAAACTGAGCCCCAGAGAGGGCTAAGTCCCTGCTGGCCCGTAGGTCTATTAGAAGGTGTCTGATGGGCTGGGCGCAGTGGGTCATGCCTATAATCCCAGCACTTTGGGAGGCTGCGGCGGGTGGATCACCTGAGGTCAGGAGTTCGAGACCAGCCTGACCAACAAGGTGAAACCCCGTCCTACTAAAAATACAAAAATTAGCTGGGCATGGCAGCAGGTGCCTATAGCCTCAGCTACTCGGGAGGCTGAGACAGGAGAATTGTTTGAACCTGGGAAGCAGAGCTTGCAGTGAGCCGAGATCACACCACTGCACTCTAGCCTGGGTGATGGAGCGAGACTCCATCTCAAAAAAAAAAAAAAGGTGTCTGATGATTCTAAGGGTGCTTGGGGGCTGTTTCCAGATGGCAGGTGTGTGCACCCCAGGGAAGAGAGGGAAACCAGGGTCATCATGGTCAGTGGAGAAGATCATGGCCAAGCTGAGCGGGGCCCTGGCATTGGGCACTTATTAATTCAGTCCTCCATGGTCCCACTTCCAGCCTGAGCCCCCACCTCCCTCTCTTCTTGTCCCCCAGATGACCTGGTTCCACATGGACTGTCA